AGCGCGCTGGTCGGCCGCGGCATCTCCGGAAGGGATGAAGAGCCTCCGCGCACACGCCCCTTACTTCCCTGTCCCGCACGCGCCACGAGCACGCTTGCAAAAGACGGGGAGGTGGCGGGGACAGAGACAGAGGAAATGAGAGAGAGAGAACGAAAGAGAAAGGAGAGAGAGGGAGAGAGAGAGGGAGAGAGAAGAGGGGAAGGAGAAGAGAGAAAAAAGAAAAAAAGGTCTGCTCTGGGATTATTATTATTATTTGGGTTAATACTCTTATCTTTGCATTCCAGCCGGAAGGTCGGCTCCAAGCCTTCTTTCCTGCCCTCCTCCTTCTTGAATTGGACACCATCCCTGTTGCCGCCTCCTGAGTCAGGAAAGGGATAGAACTTTCCCAGGGAGGTGAGGGGTGTCCCCGTGGCGATTTCCCGGTTACTTCCTCCCAGCAGATATCCCTGTGGAGAGGAAACGTTCCCGACTTCCCTCCCCGCGACCTCCTCCCTAGAAACGAGCGGAGACGTCAGGCTGCTTCTGGGTTTATTTTGTAAACCCAGACAGTCAACTGCACTTGGCGCAGGCAAAGCCTCCTTGGCCCTTGCCCCAAAGCAAAGCTCTAAGAGGTCCGGGGATTCCTTGGCCTGGGTGGGGAGAGAGACGTGACCTGTGCGGCCGCCGCGAAGTGGGTCTCCAAGGGTGAGACCCCTCCCTCGGTGGCTGGGCGTGTCCCCTTTAGCCTTCCTGGACCCCATTACCGCCCGGCTTGGAGCTGGACGAAGGGACGTAATTGGTAGGCGAGTGGGTTGGGCATCTTGACTCAAGGACCAGAGTCTGGGCCTCTGGTGTGGACCCCTGCCCCCTCCCCGCTCTGCGCGGCCGTTCTAGAGGTCCGGGTGGGAGCTGGAGGAGGAAAGCGGGAGGAGGCGGCGAGGCCGCGGGGCGGTATGAGGGGGCGCCGGCCGCCTCTCGGATTGGCTGCGCCGCCGCCCCCTCCGCATCGCGCGCCCCCCACCACGCGCCCAGCCTGCTCCCTCCCGCAGGCTCCGAGCTGCTGCCCGCAGGAGGCAGGACGCGCAGGGGTGGGACCGGCGCCCCAGCCCGTCTCCCGGCCCCGGGCGCGCGGGAACCCCGGGTCCTGCAGCCTCCCGAGTGCGGAGAGGCGGGGCCGCCCGCTGCCGCCCGGCTGCCTGCGCCCCCTCCCGCGGCCCCGGCTCTGGGAGCGGGGCGCCCCGCGCGCGGGCACACGGCGGCCAGAGCGCCGAGGCGGTACCTTCAGCCTGCAATGAGAGGAACCCGGGAGAGCCCCCGGGAGCCAGCGAAGAGCTTGGCTGCTGCGTCCAGGGCTGCTGCTGCCGCCGCGGCTGCTTGAAACTCCTCAAAGTTGAGAGCCGGCTAGAGGGTGCCGCCCGCCGGGAGCCGGAGGGAAAGGAAGTCGGAAGGTGCAAGAGTGACAGACACGGACAGACGGACGCGCAGACCTTCGGAAGGCACTGCGTAGGCAGCCTCCCCGGAGCCCACGAGGCTCCCCAGCACCGTGAGTTTTTTCCTGGATGGGTGGTTGCTAAGTATTTCCGTTTAATTGTTTGTAGCGTACGTTTGCGTATAGTTGTGTCTGTTGGAGGGAGTTTAAAACAACAACAACAACAACAACAACGCAGGATGCACCTTAGGAAAAAATTGAGTTTCTGATGGTGGGTGAGACGGTGGGTTGTATGGAGAGAATGTGACTGTACATTTTTATAAGCAGGACTAACCCAGGAAAGAGGAAAAAATACATTTAACAGTGAAGAGGCAACACAGAGCTCCCTATTGTGAAATAAAACCCATTTCAAAAGTTATTGGAAAGAAAGTAAGGTATGGCTCTTATGGGTTAACTAGTGGTTACTCCCTCTGAATTATTAATTGTTTGCCAGGTTCACTGGTGGGAGGCTGAGCCGGTGGAAAAGACACCGGGAAGAGACTCAGAGGCGACCATAATGTCGTTACGTGTACACACTCTGCCCACCCTGCTTGGAGCCGTCGTCAGACCGGGCTGCAGGGAGCTGCTGTGTTTGCTGATGATCACAGTGACTGTGGGCCCTGGTGCCTCTGGGGTGTGCCCCACCGCTTGCATCTGTGCCACTGACATCGTCAGCTGCACCAACAAAAACCTGTCCAAGGTGCCTGGGAACCTTTTCAGACTGATTAAGAGACTGGACCTGAGTTATAACAGAATTGGGCTTCTGGATTCTGAGTGGATTCCAGTATCGTTTGCAAAGCTGAACACCCTAATTCTTCGTCATAACAACATCACCAGCATTTCCACGGGCAGTTTTTCCACAACTCCAAATTTGAAGTGTCTTGACTTATCGTCCAATAAGCTGAAGACGGTGAAAAATGCTGTATTCCAAGAGTTGAAGGTTCTGGAAGTGCTTCTGCTTTACAACAATCACATATCCTATCTCGATCCTTCAGCGTTTGGAGGGCTCTCCCAGTTGCAGAAACTCTACTTAAGTGGAAATTTTCTCACACAGTTTCCGATGGATTTGTATGTTGGAAGGTTCAAGCTGGCAGAACTGATGTTTTTAGATGTTTCTTATAACCGAATTCCTTCCATGCCAATGCACCACATAAATTTAGTGCCAGGAAAACAGCTGAGAGGCATCTACCTTCATGGAAACCCATTTGTCTGTGACTGTTCCCTGTACTCCTTGCTGGTCTTTTGGTATCGTAGGCACTTTAGCTCAGTGATGGATTTTAAGAACGATTACACCTGTCGCCTGTGGTCTGACTCCAGGCACTCGCGTCAGGTACTTCTGCTCCAGGATAGCTTTATGAATTGCTCTGACAGCATCATCAATGGTTCCTTTCGTGCGCTTGGCTTTATTCATGAGGCTCAGGTCGGGGAAAGACTGATGGTCCACTGTGACAGCAAGACAGGTAATGCAAATACGGATTTCATCTGGGTGGGTCCAGATAACAGACTGCTAGAGCCGGATAAAGAGATGGAAAACTTTTACGTGTTTCACAATGGAAGTCTGGTTATAGAAAGCCCTCGTTTTGAGGATGCTGGAGTGTATTCTTGTATCGCAATGAATAAGCAACGCCTGTTAAATGAAACTGTGGACGTCACAATAAATGTGAGCAATTTCACTGTAAGCAGATCCCATGCTCATGAGGCATTTAACACAGCTTTTACCACTCTTGCTGCTTGCGTGGCCAGTATCGTTTTGGTACTTTTGTACCTCTATCTGACTCCATGCCCCTGCAAGTGTAAAACCAAGAGACAGAAAAATATGCTACACCAAAGCAATGCCCATTCATCGATTCTCAGTCCTGGCCCCGCTAGTGATGCCTCCGCTGATGAACGGAAGGCAGGTGCAGGTAAAAGAGTGGTGTTTTTGGAACCCCTGAAGGATACTGCAGCAGGGCAGAACGGGAAAGTCAGGCTCTTTCCCAGCGAGGCAGTGATAGCTGAGGGCATCCTAAAGTCCACGAGGGGGAAATCTGACTCAGATTCAGTCAATTCAGTGTTTTCTGACACACCTTTTGTGGCGTCCACTTAATTTGTGCCTATATTTGTATGATGTCATAATTTAATCTGTTCATATTTAACTTTGTGTGTGGTCTGCAAAATAAACAGCAGGACAGAAATTGTGTTGTTTTGTTCTTTGAAATACAACCAAATTCTCTTAAAATGATTGGTAGGAAATGAGGTAAAGTACTTCAGTTCCTCAATGTGCCATAGAAAGATGGGGTTGTTTTCCAAAGTTTAAGTTCTAGATCACAATATCTTAGCTTTTAGCACTATTGGTAATTTCAGAGTAGGCCCAAAGGTGATATGACTCCCATTGTCCCTTTATTTAGGATATTGAAAGAAAAAATAAACTTTATGTATTAGTGTCCTTTAAAAATAGACTTTGCTAACTTACTAGTACCAGAGTTATTTTAAAGAAAAACACTAGTGTCCAATTTCATTTTTAAAAGATGTAGAAAGAAGAATCAAGCATCAATTAATTATAAAGCCTAAAGCAAAGTTAGATTTGGGGGTTATTCAGCCAAAATTACCGTTTTAGACCAGAATGAATAGACTACACTGATAAAATGTACTGGATAATGCCACATCCTATATGGTGTTATAGAAATAGTGCAAGGAAAGTACATTTGTTTGCCTGTCTTTTCATTTTGTACATTCTTCCCATTCTGTATTCTTGTACAAAAGATCTCATTGAAAATTTAAAGTCATCATAATTTGTTGCCATAAATATGTAAGTGTCAATACCAAAATGTCTGAGTAACTTCTTAAATCCCTGTTCTAGCAAACTAATATTGGTTCATGTGCTTGTGTATATGTAAATCTTAAATTATGTGAACTATTAAATAGACCCTACTGTACTGTGCTTTGGACATTTGAATTAATGTAAATATATGTAATCTGTGACTTGATATTTTGTTTTATTTGGCTATTTAAAAACATAAATCTAAAATGTCTTATGTTATCAGATTATGCTATTTTGTATAAAGCACCACTGATAGCAAATCTCTCTCCAAAATTCTTAAAGTTGATTTTTTTAAAGGGGGAGGGGAAGGCTTTAATGTGTTCTAGATCAATTTATACCTTCCGTATGACGTTTTACTCTGATATCATTGTGCACTTTAGCCAGATCCAGAAAACACTCAAATTTATTTTGCAACAAGTGAGAGCCCAGGAGACCTCCTTATTATCCTGTCTCTGCTTTGAGGCAATCAAGTACCCTCTCTGAACCTAGGTTCCCTCATCTGTAAAACAAAGGTTTCAGACCAGATGGTGTTTAAGGTTTCTCCCCATACTGGAATGAATGATTTCTTGGTGGTATTAGCATCATCACAGACCTATACTTGCTTTCTGAAACTCTACCACATACTGAAGGAATACAGGAATGGGATTAAGATGACTAGCATAGCAGTGTACAGCTTGAAGAGATGTTCCACATCATCACTCCAGCTCCTTCTCTTTTCTCAGGGACAAATGAGGCCCAGAGAGAATACGACCTGTGTAAGGTCAAACAGTGGCAGGGAAAGAAGGAGAGCTGGGGTTTAGCATTCTCCCTGGTGAAGATTGGAGGTCCAAAGAAATGACTCCTTTTTAAGGGATGGGCATAAAAAAGTGATCAAAACATTGCAAAGGAGAATCAAAGATTGATTGTCCTGGGGCTAAGAAAGAAGATAATTTTTAAAGAATGGGAGTGGGCAACAGTGAAAAATATTGCAGATAAGTAGATAAGGATAGAAGATCAACCACTGACTGGTAGTAATGGTTTTCTGTGAACAAATCAGAATAGTAAT